CTGGAAAATGGGAATAATAATGTTACCTAGCTCCATCCTTCTTCCATTTGTGTGTCTTTTGCTTATTCATCAGGTCTCCAATTAGATGTCCCTTTATCTAGGAAGTCTCCTCTGCCTACCTACCCAACGTTGAGTTCTTTGATCCTCCTATGAGCTCTCTCAGGATATCCAATTTTACCTTGCAGATCACTGATTATAATGGGTTGTAATGATTTATTTATTCATCAGCATTGCCACTTTACCTTGCAGGTAACTGATTATAATGGGTGATTTATTTACTTGTCTATATTGTCAAGTAGCCTATAAAATCCTTGAGCGAAAATCATTTTTCACCATTTTATCTGAAGCACATGGCACACTGCTTGGCTTATAGTAGCTTTTCTCTAAGAAAATGCTGAGTGAATGAAAATTGCATGCCACTTTGCTTTCCTCCATGTAAAGAAGGCATTATTTTATTTTACCAATGAATCAGGTTCAGGGGATTAACAAGGTCATACAAGAAATGATTGCCATTGGGTTTGTCTTAGTCAAAGACCAGCTTGTTCTATGATACCAGCTGCTTCTTTGACTTAGAAAGGTGTTGTATTAATTATTGCTGTACAACCAACTTGTTCCCATTTTGTGGCTATTCATGTTGAACCTCCAAAGGTGAAATATCATGAAAATAAGATATTTAAGTTGTGTATATTAAGGCACAATTACTTTTTCACCAACCTAATACAATAGTAACAGTAGTTCTCTGGGAAGAAGAGTACTGTGGAAATGTGTGAAATTGTGAAAGGGGGCATTTATAAATTACCATTTACTTAGTTGTGTATATAACAATCTTTGAGCAGAGTCTGGCAAACAGAAAATCCTCCACCACTGATACCCACAGTAATTAGCACTATTATTTTCATAGGAAAGACTGTATCAGGCAGCCACTGCTTTTTCAGCAAATTTCAAAATAAACGTCCACACCCATATTGGGAACGCAAAATCAGTTAATGCTTCCGATAAAAAAGAGGAACTAGTTGTGTGTCTCAGAAGTTCTCAACACATCCTTTAAGGTTCCAAACATCTACTAGAAAAGGAGTGCAGATTTAAACTGAGTGAGGTGTGGAGTGGGGGAAGCTGACTGTGTCTGGAACAAAGAACTTTGAGGAACTTGCCCAGAGCCCTGCACTCATCAGACCTGCAGCAGACATTGCAGGCCTGAAGAAAGGTAGGTCCAGGGACTTGCCTTCCTAGGCTCTCGACCTCATCCTAAATTACATTTCTTATTGTAGCACCTTTTCTGCTGCCATGACAACCATGCAAGGAATGGAACAGACCACTCCAGGGGCTGGCCCTGATGTGCCCCAGCTGGGAAACATAGATGTCATACATTCATATCTGTGTAAAGGATTGCAAGAGAAGTTCTTCAAGAGGAAACCCAAAGTCCTTGGGGTAAGTCAATTGCAAATCTGGGAGAAGACCAAGGAGTAACGTTGCTATAAATATCTGTGTGCAGGTTTTGTGTGGACATAAGTTTTCAACTCATTCGGGTAAGTATGATTACTATATTGTATTGTAAGAGTTTTTTCTCTCATTCTTATTTTATTATTTCAGTATCCTTATCAGTTGCAGCAGGAATTAGAACAACAAAAGGTCTGGTGAGTAATGTTTTGTGGGGGGTATCAAAAGGGGATTGCTTAATTAATTTTCATTTCTTTCTAGGTTGGAGGTAGTCTAGGAAAGAATATCACCAGTTCAGTCTTGGCTATATCAGGGATCTTAATCAATGCAATAAGCTTGACGTTTTATTCATTCCGTTACCATTACTGTAACCACGATCAGTTGTCAAGTAATTGTTACATGACTATGTCCATTTTAATGGTGAGTGTTTTCTCTTTTCATGAGATATTATCCTCACATTCCCTTGTTATGAGTTTTCTCCTAGGGTACGGATGGCATGGTGCTCCTCTTAAGTGTGCTGGAATTCTGCATTGCTGTGGCCCTCTCTGCCTTTGGATGTAAAGTGCTTTGTTGTAGCCCCAGTGAGGTCAGTATTGGCCTTCATTTGAAGGTATCTGTGTTTGTTAATTACATTTGCTTTTTTATTGCAGAGCAAAAATAAAATTAGAAGCAATACTTTCATGTGCTACCTCCTTTCTATTCAGATGCAATATGATGGAAAGAGACTAAATGTTGATGTCGACAGTACTGTATGGTGGTAAATAATGTGGACTTTCTAATCAGACAACCTCTTTCAATGCTAACCTGTCTACTTTCTCCAGCTCCGGAGATGGACAGTATCTGGAAAAAGTCTATTATGACATTCTATCTTCTTGGTTGAGGATTGAAAGGTAATCTAGCAAGAACCACCAAATAGAACCTTTGGGACTAAAAATGATTTATTTTTTAAAAAAGTATTTATCGAGTGCTCAATGGTGCCCAGGCTGGAGTGCAGTGGCGTGATCTCGGCTCCCTACAACCTCCACCTCCCAGCCGCCTGCCTTGGCCTCCCAAAGTGCCGAGAGTGCAGCCTCTGCCCGGCCGCCACCCCGTCTGGGAAGTGAGGAGCGTCTCTGCCTGGCCGCCTATCGTCTGGGACGTGAGGAGCCCCTCTGCCTGGCTGCCCAGTCTGGAAAGTGAGGAGCGTCTCTGCCCGGCTGCCATCCCATCTAGGAAGTGGGGAGCGCCTCTTCCCGGCCACCATCCCATCTGGGAGGTGAGGAGTGTCTCCGCCCGGCCGCCCATCTTCTGAGATGTGGGGAGCGCCTTTGCCCCACCGCCCTGTCTGGGATGTGAGGAGCACCTCTGCCCGGCCGCGACCCCGTCTGGGAGGTGAGGAGCGTCTCTGCCCAGCCGCCCCATCTGAGAAGGGAGGAGACCCTCCGCCTGGCAACCGCCCCGTCTGAGAAGTGAGGAGCCCCTCCGCCCGGCAGCCACCCCGTCTGGGAAGTGAGGAGCGTCTCCGCCAGGCAGCCACCCCGTCCGGGAGGGAGGTGGGGGTCAGCCCCCGCCAGGCCAGCTGCCCCATCCGGGAGGGAGGTGGGGGGGGTCAGCCCCCCGCCCGGCCAGCCGCCCCGTCCGGGAGGTGAGGGGCGCCTCTGCCCAGCCGCCCCTACTGGGAAGTGAGGAGCCCCTCTACCCGGCCAGCCGCTCCGTCCGGGAGGGAGGTGGGGGGGTCAGACCCCGCCCGGCCAGCCGCCCCGTCCGGGAGGGAGGTGGGGGGTTCAGCCCCCCACCCGGCCAGCCACCACGTCTGGGAGGGAGGTGGGGGGGTCAGCCCTCTGCCCGGCCAGCCGCCCCGTCCGGGAGGGAGGTGGGGGGTTCAGCCCCCCACCCGGCCAGCCGCCCCGTCCGGGAGGGAGGTGGAGGGGTCAGCCCCCCGCCCGGCCAGCCGCCCCGTCCGGGAGGTGAGGGGTGCCTCTGCCCAGCCGCCCCTACTGGGAAGTGAGGAGCCCCTCTGCCCGGCCACCACCCCATCTGGGAAGTGTACCCAATAGCTCATTGAGAACGGGCCATGAGGACAATGGCGGTTTTGTGGAATAGAAAGGGGGGAAAGGTGGGGAAAAGATTGAGAAATCGGATGGTTGCCTTGTCTGTGTGGAAAGAAGTAGACATGGGAGACTTTTCATTTTGTTCTGTACTAAGAAAAATTCTTCTGCCTTGGGATCCTGTTGATCTGTGACCTTACCCCCAACCCTGTGCTCTCTGAAACATGTGCTGTGTCCACTCAGGGTTAAATGGATTAAGGGCGGTGCAAGGTGTGCTTTGTTAAACAGATGCTTGAAGGCAGCATGCTCGTTAAGAGTCATCACCACTCCCTAATCTCAAGTACCCAGGGACACAAACACCTCGGAAGGCCGCAGGGTCCTCTGCCTAGGAAAACCAGAGACCTTTGTTCACTTGTTTATCTGCTGACCTTCCCTCCACTATTGTCCTATGACCCTGCCAAATCCCCCTCTGTGAGAAACACCCAAGAATGGTCAATAAAAAATTAAATAAATAAATAAATAAATAAATAAAAAGTATTTATCCAGTATTTTTTTTCCTTAGACTTACT